CTGTCACCTGGCTCTCTGCAGCCTCAAGTTCCTGAGCTCAAGCAATCCTCCCACCTCAGCATCTGGAGTACTTGAGAGTACAGGTGTGCACCACCACACCCAGCTATTTTGTTTGTTTGTTTGTTTTGTAGCGAAAGTCTCTCCACCTTGTGTTGCCCAGGCTGGTCTTGAACTCCTGAGCTCAAACGATCCTCCCGCCTCCACCACCCAAAGTGCTGGGATTACAGGCATGACCCACTGTGCCCTGCCAAGCAAAAAAAAACAAAAAACAAAAAACAAAAAACAAAAAACTGTGGCTGTAAAAATTTTTAATGGATTTTAATAATTAAGCTTACATATTTATAATTGCCTATGCCAACTTTGCAGTTGTTTTCATTGTGTTCAGATAGATCCCAAGTGACTAGATGAATGCGTGGCACATAATATGGACTCAATACATATTTGTTGAATTAATGAAGGAATTATGCCTACTAGGAGATTTTAATTAAGTGTGAAAATCTAACCTACACATCGTTTTCAAATATTAATGTTTACAAATACTTAATGCAATAATTAAGGAAATAGTTATGTTAAATTTTGTGGACATTCATTTCCATTTCAAAGATTTTTTTCCCCCATCTCTTCCAATTCCCAAACAAAAACTGTCCTTGGCCTCTGGAGTCTTCTCACACCACTCCTCAAACTAGACGACTGAAAATAGGCCTTTGGCTGGGCAGAAACCAACAATATTTAAAATACAAAACTTATGAACGATGACATAAGAAAAAAAAAGCTCTAAATAGGTTAACAGTGAGGCCAACTAAATCTGAGACTGAAAGCGCTCCCCAGACCGCAGCCACACCACTGGGACCCCAGCTTTGCCTCCCTCGATACCCGGCCCCGCGGTCCAAAATCTGAGTAAAGCGGAAGTACGGGCGGCTGCTGCGGCGCTTGCGCAGGCGCTGAGGTCTCGCCCCATAAGACTCCGCCCCGCCCCACGAGACCGCGCCGCCAGCAATAAGGCCCAGCCCCGCCTTCTGCTGTTGCCGCAGCAACCCAGAAAGCGTCATGGCTGCCGCCGGCCAGGAAAAAGGGTATTTGACACAGACTGCGGCAGCCCTAGACAAGTCACCGTCACTTTCGCCACAGCTAGCAGCTCCCATCCGAGGGAGGCCTAAGAAGTGTCTGGTCTATCCGCATGCGCCGAAGAGCTCCCGCTTGTCTCGTTCCGTTCTGCGTTGGCTTCAGGGTCTGGATCTCAGCTTCTTCCCCAGGAACATCAACAGGTGCTTGAGTAAGCCAGTCCTAGGCCCCCCCGCTTTATTTCATTTCCTAATTGCCACGGATCAGAGATTTTTCAAATGGCTTCCTAATTGCAGAAATATTCTGTATATATTACCCCTGGGAACTTGAATTATCATCCTTTGAAAACGGGACCTCTTTAAAAGTCAAGTTGGATAACTGGGCACAGTTGGAGAAGGTACGTTAGCAGTCATTTACACTTTTAACTGTATGATAAAAACATTTTCTTTCTACTATTAAAGTTCCTGGCAAGAAAAAAATTTAAATTACCTAAAGAACTAATCCATGGAACAATTCATTGTAAAGCTGGAGTGCCTGAAATATTGATAGAAGAGGTTTACACTTTATTAACACATCGAGAGTAAGTTCTTTGTAATTTCCTAGTAACACAATCTTGTCAACAGTATTTTATTTTTTATTTCCAGAATTAAAAGTATCCAGGATGACTTTGTGAATTTCACGGACTATAGCTACCAGATGCGTTTACCCCTGGTTTCCAGGTCTACAGTTTCGAAGTCTATTAAAGATAACATTAGGTTATCAGAATTACTAAGCAATCCCAACATGCTGACCAATGAACTTAAAGCGGAGTTCCTCATCCTTTTACATATGTTGCAAAGAAAATTAGGCAGAAAATTGAATCCAGGTAAGTTTTCCTTTGAAACAGCTGAGTTCTTCTAAGAAATAACTTTTGTGTTCATATTTTATAGAATGGTTTGATGTGAAACCAACAGTGGGAGAAGTTACTCTCAATCACCTTCCTGCCCAAGCCTCTGGGCGCAGATATAATTTAAAAGTTAAAAGAGGAAGAGTTGTCCCTGTTTTACGTAAGTTTTAACTCTTTGCTTCTTAAAATTGATGATTTTAATTTTGCTTATTTAAATGTCCCAGCAAATATAGGTAGTGGTGGCAGTTCACATAGAGAAATACATGTGAAGCAAGCTGGACAACATTCTTATTACTCTGCTATGAAACCTATCAGAAACATGGACAAGAAACCTTGAAAAGCACCTGTCAAATGGCTTTGAAGAAGTGATGCCACCATCTCTAGCCATAATAAAGAAACAGAATCACCTAGTATTGGATGTATTTCAATAATAAATAGAGTGGTGTCTTTTCCATAATTGTGTTAAAGAACATTTCTTTTCCATTCAATTTGTTTATTAAACTCCTATGCCAGGCATTGTTGAAAATACAAAATTAAATAAATTAGTACAGAATGAGCAAAAATAATTTT